CCATCACACCCACGAACACCAGAGGGCTTAAGATACACTTTTTTTTTTTTTTTTTTTTTTGAGGGAAGTCTCGCTCTTCTCCCCCAGGCTTGAGTGCAATGGCTCGATCTTGGTTCACTGCAACCTCTGCCTCCTGAGTTCAAACGATTCTCCTGCCTCTGCCTCCCAAGTAGCTGGGATTAAGGCCCCTGCCACCACGCCCAGCTAATTTTTGTATTTTTTAGTAGAGACGGGGTTTGCCCATGTTGGCCAGGCTGGTCTCGAACTCCTGACCTCAGGTGATCCGCCCGCCTCGGCCTCCCAAAGTGCTGGGATTATAGGCGTGAGCCATCGCGCCCGGCCAAGATACACTTTTAAGGATGGCGATCTCCATTATGTCACCACTGTACACATTAGACACGGGAAAACTTATGTTCTAAGTTGTCTTTGGAGGCCATTAGCAGAAATATTCGTTCAAAGGTGGGAAGCTGTGCTGGACTGAGTCCCTTAGGAGACGAGAAAGCCAAAAAGCCCTCCCCATGCCATACCTGACTACCTCACTGGCTTCCCATGACATCCCTTTTCACAGCAACTGAAACCTACTTCCTGTCCGATCAGGAAGTAAGAAAGACGTTGGCTGTCAGCGGATCCCGCGGAGAAATAATTGTAAAGAGTCTCCGTGCTGGAGAACTCAAGATCTCCTTTCCCCTACCCCTTCAGGATTCATCTTTAACTTATCACGGATACTGAGTGAGTCAGTCGCGGTTAACAGACCGTTACATCCACTTCTACCAGGCGGACACTACAAGTCCCAGAATACAATTCGCTGCCTTCCGAAGAAAATAGCTCACGCATCCCAGCATGCAATGTGCTGACGAGCCGCGAAGATTGTTTTTGTCCCGCCGAAATCGAGCAAAGCACGCTGGAACTTGTAGTCCTTGAGGCCCCTTCCCTAGGTCCTTCGAGCTACTCCGTCTGGCCCCGCCTTTTCTCTGCTCTCCTGAACCTTTAGGCTTGTCTCGGCCCATTTGAAGACCAGGAAGTTGATCAATCCCGAGGCTGCTGAGAGACGGTGGCGCGATTGGGACAGTCGCCAGGGATGGCTGAGCGTGAAGATGCAGCGGGTGTCCGGGCTGCTCTCCTGGACGCTGAGCAGAGTCCTGTGGCTCTCCGGCCTCTCTGAGCCGGGAGCTGCCCGGCAGCCCCGGATCATGGAAGAGAAAGCGCTAGAAGTTTATGGTAATTAATTTTACCCAGCACAGCATTTGGCGAATAGAATATCTTATCTCTGATGATTCTTTAGATTTGATTAGAACTATCCGGGACCCAGAAAAGCCCAATACTTTAGAAGAACTGGAAGTGGTCTCGGAAAGTTGTGTGGAAGTTCAGGAGATAAATGAAGAAGAATATCTGGTTATTATCAGGTTCACGCCAACAGTACCTCATTGCTCTTTGGCGACTCTTATTGGTAAGTTTTTCTGTACATACATGTATATTTATTTTTTTCTTTTACTTTTTTTCCCACTTTCCAGTTGGAAATCTACATTTCTGAAGGAACCCACTCAACAGAAGAAGACAGTAAGTGAATGTTGAAACATAATTGAAAAACAACTTCAGATAGTATTTTATCTTGGATACTGGATTCTTCTGCCAGCCAAGAATCTACTGGGTTACTTTCAAAAAAGTGCACAATTGGTTATTGGCTCTTCCTTCCTAGGTGAGGAAACCTAGGCATTTCAAAGAAGTAATTTTTGCAGTGGACTCCGAGTGCACTAGAGCCCACGGATGTTGACTGGTTTAGGCCAGTGGCTACACATCTGTAAAGAATATCCAGTGCTGGGGACCTTGACTTATGAGCTCTAAGTAGGCTTCTTTTCTTTGGTGACAGGATAGAGAGCTGTGTACTTGAAATTGAAGGTCTAGCAAGTAGAGCTTTAGTGAATCTTGGGGTAGGTGCTGTCTCTCTGGGTTAGTATATTAGAATGGGAGTGGGGAACCTTTTTTATATAGAGGACCTCTGGCCTACAGAGAGAAATCAATCAGTAGCTACTTAAAAATAGCAGAAGTGGGGTTTGGGAAAAGCAAAAAACAAAATGTTCTGTATGATCCCTGTGTTACATTAAAAACATAATTTTAATGTTTTTAATCTACAAATGATAGAGTGCAAATAATGAGAAATACATTTAAAAGGCATGTTGTACTTAAGTTTCATCACTAAGTAAATTGAGAAGGTGGGAAAAAATAGCAGAGGAATGGAAGAAAGAGCTAATAGAGGAAGAGCAACAGTGAGATAGATACCAAGAAGACTCAGAAAGGCATACACAGGGCTGGAGAGAGACACACAAAATCTCCTACATAAAAGAGAGCTATAGAGAGGGAAGCCTGCTGCTTCCAGAGGAACAGCCTATCCAGGAAACTTTTTAGGTACTGTCATGAAAACTGTTAAAAACCATGCCCTATTTATAGTTCTAGACATGTAGATTATTATACTCTTTGTGGGCTGAATTTCTTTAAACCCCACGAGCTGAGGGCTTCTACCTGTAATTTAGAAAAATAAGAGTTTAGGTACCCTAAATCCACTCAGGTTATCGTTTTGAAATTCCTTGAATGATAGGATTTTACAGCAGCAATAGTATTAAGTCTTATGAGTCTTGTTTTTCATTTAGTAAGTATTTATTAAGTGCCTTCTATGTGTGGGTACAGTTCAGCCTTTGAGATACATTCCTGCCTTTGTGGAGCCTACATTGTAGTAGGAAGAAACCAAATTGAAAGTATTTTCGCAGGAATATGTGTATGTTTGTGTGTCTTCTACATGAGACATTTCAGCGGCAGCCCAGAAAACTCAATCCACATTAAGAATATAGTCGTCTCTCTTTTGAACTCTTCTATTAAGAATGCTGTTAGCTAATTACAGAAAACATAATGGGCCAATACCTTTATTATATGAAGATCCATTCAAACTAATTTTAAAAAAAGATCTAGTAGATTAATAGAGACATGAACAGGAAATTCATGCAAGAAGAACTAATATATGCACATGGAAAATGTTCTATTTTCCTATTAGTCAAGGAAATGCAAATTATGACAATAATATTGAGCCGTTTTCCATCTCCTGTTTTATGTATGTATATATGTGTATTTGTTTTTATTAAATAATACCAGCTATTGCCCGGGCATGGTGGTTCACACCTGTAACCCTAGCACTTTGGGAGGCCAAGGCGAGAGAATGCCTTGAGGGAAGGAGTTTGAGGCCAGGATTTCAAGACTAGCCTGGGCAACATGGTGAGACCCTGTCTCTACGAAAATATTTGAAAATTAGCCAGGTGTGGTGGTTCATGCCTGTGGGAGGCTGAGGTAGGAGGATCTCTTGAGCCCAGGAGTTGGAGGTTACAGTGAGCTATGATTGCACCACTGCACTCCAGCCTGGATGACAGAGCAGGACCCTGTCTCAAAGAATAATAATAACAATGATAATAATACCAGGTATTGTTGCCAAACTGATAGCTCATGTATTGGTGTTGACAATATAAACTGGTGAGTAATTTTAGGAAGTAAATCAATGATATGAATCACACCATAAAAATATTCATACTCTTAAAAATAATCCCATTTTTGAGAATATTTCCAAAAAGAAGGCTATATGTTTAAAGGTATTCATTGTAGCATAGTCTTCATAATTACTTTAGAACACTTAAGACTTTTACCATGTTAAATAACCCTGTAGTTTAAAATATAGGCTTATGGGGGAAAAAATAGCAATTTTCAAAATTATATTTACTCTGAATGTAACTGTATAAAAATATGTGTATGGACAAAGACTGGAAAGAAAAAAATAGATGTGGTTAAGTAGTAGAATTCTAGTAGATATTTTTCTCTTAAGTCTGCCTTCTAGATGGGAAATTACATTATGAGTAATTAGCCAAAAACAGGTTTAAGTTCTCAAGGAGTTAAAGTTTTTGTTTCAGCAGGCTAATAAAAATACTGTCTGGTGCTGTATATTGACACAGTTCTTCTGCTAACTTTTGTCTGTGTATTTTTCAGTCAATAAGCAGATAAATGACAAAGAGCGAGTGGCAGCTGCAATGGAAAACCCCAACTTACGGGAAATTGTGGAACAGTGTGTCCTTGAACCTGACTGATAGCTGTTTTAAGAGCCACTGGCCTGTAATTGTTTGATATATTTGTTTAAACTCTTTGTATAATGTCAGAGACTCATGTTTAATACATAGGTGATTTGTACCTCAGAGTATTTTTTAAAGGATTCTTTCCAAGCGAGATTTAATTATAAGGTAGTACCTAATTTGTTCAATGTATAACATTCTCAGGATTTGTAACACTTAAATGATCAGACAGAATAATATTTTCTAGTTATTATGTGCAAGATGAGTTGCTATTTTTCTGATGCTCATTCTGATACAACTATTTTTCGTGTCAAATATCTACTGTGCCCAAATGTACTCAATTTAAATCATTACTCTGTAAAATAAATAAGCAGATGATTCTTATAATGACTCACTGTTTTTATTGAATTGTAAAT